GGACGGAGTGGCGGCTGACCCCGGGGATCGGGAGCTTGGAGTGAGGGGCTCGGCGTGACCCGTGAGGAGCCCCGCGGGTAGAGCGGCGCTGCCCCTTCGCTCCGGGGTGAACTGAAACTTTGCTAGGGGAGAGGGTCGGCGCCAGCCTCGCGGGGTTCGGAGAAGACCCAGCGCTGTGCGAGGTCGGGGGCCGGGCAGGGCAGAGCAGGGGTGAAAGGAGAGACCTGTAATGACGGCGGGATTTGGGGTGCGGAGGGTTGCGAGGGAGGGGCCGCAACCCTGAACAATTGCATTCCCGGGCTGGATGCCGGTTGTTAAGCGCGCTGTTGCTTTGTAAAAATGCGTGTGTTCTGGTGTTTTGGCTGGGGCAGGGAGGGGACACCCCACGAGGTCTGGGGCTGTTGCCCTTGTGTCATCCCCCCGCCTTTTAACTGCAAAGGTAGGTTCTTTTAAATCATGATCCTAGGGCTCTTTGCCGAACTGAAACAGAGCATATTAAGCTTCCTTCCTAGAGATTTAAGCGTGCAAATTCAGCTGCCGAAGAGCAGGGAGCCCCAGAGTAGGACAATAGCTATTGTCGTTGGGGAGTGTTTTCGAGGTTGGGAGCGTTGGGCGGATGTAAGGCTGGACTTTCTTTAAAGCAAACGGTGCCTCTGAGGCTGAGTAGGGACCTGGGGGGCGGGGGATTCGGGGGAAGGAGGATCTAGAGTTCCAAGAATTTAGGCTTCCAAATCTCGGCTAGGCCCTACTAACACCCTTAAGATTTCGGCGGTGGGGTGGGGGGAGGCAGGGTTAGAGGGTTTCTTTCTTTTTTCCTTCGTCTACCCGCCCCCCCCCCCCACGCCCCCGCCCGCCTGTTAAAAATGGGAGATCAAGGAGGAGGGTCCAGCCAAAAGAAGCAAAGAATAGAAAAAAAGTTTGATCTCAGTTTTATCATGAATGACTTCTCCATTGTGATTCTTGATTTCCTTCATGGGTTAATTTAGAGGTTATGTATGTATGTCTGTGTGTGTCTGTTGCTAAGGTCACCATGGCTGACCGGGCTGCTGCCGAAAGGGCCTGCAAGGATCCCAATCCCATCATTGATGGCAGAAAGGCCAACGTGAACCTGGCATACTTAGGAGCAAAACCAAGGATCATGCAACCAGGTGAGAAATGTCTGTCTCCCCTACCCCCCTCTCAAATAAAGAATGTGGTATATTTTGTTGTTAGGTTTTGCCTTTGGTGTTCAACAACTTCATCCAGCCCTTATACAAAGACCTTTCGGGTAAGTTGATTAATCAGGCTTTCTTAAGTTTCGCATTCTTCACAACACTTTCTCCTTTTTGTAGGATAAACATTTTCACTTAACACCTTAATTCAGAGATACCAACCTAGCACCCACAGTGTTGTTCTTGGAACTTTGAGAGTACAAGGGGTTAAGGTTTCGGTGTCAGTGAGATCCGCACTGGCTGGCCTTTGCAGCTGATAGATGTTTTACTTTGGCCTTATAAAGACATTTTACCCGCTGGAAACCCTTGTCGCATGACAGGATCAAAAATAGCCCGGCTGCAGCCCCTGCTGTCCATCACCACATGTAAACTGGCATAAGAGTAGGCTCTCTTAGCCGTGTCTACACGTTGTAGACACGGCAGCCTCCAGGGACAGTGTTTCATAAAGCCACACCTGTTGTTGCGAGTGAGCCAGTCACCTGACCTGCAGCAAAGTTCTGAGTGTGTGCATGACCACGCGCCTGGTTTCTGACAAGCAGTTAAGAACATCTCTGAGTGTCCTCAGAAACACTTGATGACGTCGTTTCTCCTGGCACTGGGAAACATCTACAAGTCTGGTAAAATTGAGTGTATTTTTATCATTGGGGCCTCCCCAAAACCCCTTCTGTCTGTCTTGCATAGAGATAAACAAGCTGGCTGACCCTCAGGTGCCTGATAGTCAAACAGGTTTGGTTGACCGTTGTGTCCTTATGAATTTTACCGCCTGACTTTGTTTTCCATTTCTCAACAGGATACCTGCCCACTATGTCTATCCGCAGGCTTTTGTGCAGCCGGGAGTGGTCATTCCACACGTCCAGCCGACAGCAGCTGCCGCCTCCACCACCCCTTACATTGATTACACTGGAGCTGCATACGCACAATACTCAGCAGCTGCTGCTGCTGCCGCCGCCGCTGCTGCCTATGACCAGTACCCCTATGCAGCCTCTCCAGCTGCTGCAGGATATGTTACTGCTGGGGGCTATGGCTACGCAGTCCAGCAGCCAATCACCGCAGCGGCACCTGGGACAGCTGCCGCCGCCGCTGCAGCAGCTGCTGCCGCTGCAGCATTTGGCCAGTACCAGCCTCAGCAGCTGCAGACAGACCGAATGCAATAGACCAGCCATCTGATCAAAGTTGAATTGTTTTCTCTTTCCCTCCCAATTTTCCAATTTTTAGTAGCTAATAAGAGAGTTAACATTGACTTAACAGCTTTAAAAAAAAAAACAGCCATGCTATTGTGAAGCAGAGTTATTATTTTTTTTATACTCCAGGTAGTGTTCTAGATGAGAAAGAGGTAAGAATGAGGGGAATGGGCACAATTTTGGAAATCAATCCCAAAGAGCCTGAGTAAATGAAAGGCCACTACGAAATGACGCCAGGAGTAACAACGGAACTTCACTTTTGTAACGGGATTTTTATTTTTGCTCTTTTTATAGTATCAGGGAAGCAAACTGCCTTTTACAAGTTAGAAAATGCTGTTTGAATCTAGTTGAACCAGGGAATACAGAGCGAGCAATATGTAGCTTGAATTACATTTAAAAGCAGATTTTTTACAAACAAAATGGCGAAAGCACTGATTGTCATTTTTAGCAGTCACTTAAGGCCTATAGAACTTTTTTCAAGTCGGAAGGTCCTGTTCTTACTATCTCAAAAATGGGCATCGAACAATCAATCTAGGAGCGTGGCAGTGGGTAAAATGGTGGACAGGCACCAAAGCTATTTTCTCATCTGTCCTGTGGATGAGTGGAACTGTGGAACAAGTGATGTGGAATTAATGGGTGCAACAGCTGTACAGACAATCAATAACACACACAGTTCTGGAAAGAACACATCACTTGTGCTTGTTTGATGAGCTTGTCACATTCTAATCCCTCTCCCCATCCTGTTTCAATTTTGGGAAACTTGTATCTGCTGGTGTCAGCAATTCTGATTCTGAAATAGGATCAGGCTTTTACTACAACAGCCTTCTCTTTCTATTTATTGTGTCGACTCGTGGCTTATGAATAAAGGCAGGCAAAGTTTGCAGAACTGTCTTAAGGACATTTATTTTTTTTCCCTTTTTAAGTAATTTTACACTTTAGTATCTATTTCAGAGTCATATTTAAAACTATTTATTAGTGACTACAGTACATGAGACAACAAGGTTACTGAGATTACAATTCTTCAAAGGTTAATGATAATGTGGTTTATACTGTGCCTTAATAGTAATGCTATTTAAGATATTTATTTTTAAGTTTTACTATGCTGCACTCTAAAGAAAGGAACTTTAGATGTGACACTGTAAAATTATGTATTCATCTCATGGCATAAATTATTTAGTAAGTCTAGATGTAGCGTATTAAATATTAACCTATTCAACTAAAGATGTTGACTTGGATTTATTTAAATTCATATGTGCACTGTATAAGAGAGTACTCTTACATTAACACATTTTAGTTTAGTTTTTAGATTTTTTTTTAAACGATATATTGCTAGTTTCATGCTTCCTCCTCTGATTTTGCCTGTGTAGATTTCATTTATTGGTAATTCATTAGTTTAACACTATTATGTAGTTTTTAAATGCTGCTTTACATTTTTCTTCTGAAACTGCAATACTTGCAATTTTTATTCTTAAACTAAATTGAATACTATTTTACACTGTATTGGATTTTTATACTTGAACAATTTCATACAAGGGAAGACAGGTTAGCATTTTTATGGACTTTCTCCATTATCACTGGATTTACTTTAAGTATTCCCATACTAGACAGTGTTATGTAATGTAGACATGACTCTCCTGTGCAAATTATTTATTCGTTGTGTATATTGCTTTATAACATTTCAGATCTTCTAATCTATTCACTTGTATTAAATATAATTTTTAAAAACTTCTGTTGCATTGGCTGTTTCTAATTCTGTA